ATGAGAACCGCTTGAACCTGGGAGGTGGAGGTTGCAGTGGGCAGAGATCCCGCCACTGCACTCCAGCCTGGGCAGAGCGAGACTCTGTCTCAAAAAAAAAAAAAAAAAAGAAGAATCTGGGAAGGTCTCCAAGCAGGTAGACCCTGAGAGCTGGGTCTTATGTGTGGACAGAAGGAATAAGGCTCGGGGAAGGCAATTTGGCAAAGTCCAAAGCCTGAACAAAGGCCTTCAGGAGATTTCTTTTCTTTTCTTTTCTTTCCTTTTTTTTTTTTTTTTTTTTTTTTGAGGCTGGAGTGCAATGGCGCGATCTCGGCTCACCGCAACCTCTGGCTTCTTTGGAATCAAGCGATTCTCCTGCCTCAGCCTCCTGAGTAGCTGAGATTACAGGCATGCGCCACCACGCCTGGCTAATTTTGTATTTTTAGTAGAGACGAGGTTTCTCCATGTTGGTCAGGCTGGTCTCGAACTCCCGACCTCCGGTGATCCGCCCGCCTCGACGTCCCAAACTGCTGGGATTACAGGCGTGAACCACCGCGCCCGGCTCAGGAGATTTCCTACAGCTCAAAATTTGTAAGGCAAAGAGATGGCCACAAACCTTGTGAGAGTGGATGGGGAGCGACCTCGGCTCTCTTAGTCCCGCCTGGCCCACTAGACACTGCACTGCATGGTAGAGGCCCCGCCCGACCCAGCCCCTTAATCGGCCTGTTGCAATCACTATCAACCCGCCAATTCTGGCCCCGCCCCTGTCTTCCGGGTTCACCCTCTCACTTCCTGCGGGTCCCAGGCTCAGGCCCCTCCTCCGCCTTGTTTGGAGCAATCCAATCGAACCTGGAGGGCTCCGCTCCGCCCTATGCCGCGCTCCCCTCCTCCACGAGCAATGAGAATCAGCTCAGGCCCCGCCCCCGCTTCCGCCCGCCTAGACCACGCCCCTTCTTCATTTGGCCAATCAGGCAGTCCACTGGCCCCCGCCCCCTAATGCCCCGCCCCGTCAGCACTTATCCCTGAGCTGCTTCTGCCGTTGCATCTTCGGGACTCCGCCCCGCGCGCGGACCTGCAGCCATGGCAGTCACCGCCCAGGCAGCCCGCAGGAAGGAGCGCGTCCTCTGCCTGTTTGACGTGGACGGGACCCTCACGCCGGCTCGCCAGGTAGGACCCTGAAGATTGGAAGCTCCCACCGGGCCCCATCACCCACTTTACCTTCCACCCCCAGTCGTGGAGCAGAGAGGGCTTCTTTTCAAATTCGTTTATGAGCTCTACCCACCCGGATGTGAGAGGCTCCAGGCCTAGCCTGTTTGCTGTGAGGACACTGAGGAATAGTGAGGGTAAGAGTCTAGTTTTCTTCTAAAGACTCTCGATGGGAACCCAGGTCTTAGCCTCCTCTCTTAGGTCCCGAATGCCCCTCCCCATCCTCTGTGGTGAAGTTGCCCTGGCTTGGGCCCTGGAGGCCTTCCTGCAGGGGTGGATCCGGGAGGAAGATAGCAGGACTGGAGCAAAGGTGGGCCATTTGCTTGTGGGTCACGCCTGTAACAGAATGCTATGCTTCCCCTCTCCCCCCATAGAAAATTGACCCTGAGGTGGCCGCCTTCCTGCAGAAGCTACGAAGTAGAGTGCAGATCGGTGTGGTGGGCGGCTCTGACTACTGTAAGATCGCTGAGCAGCTGGGTGACGGGGATGAAGGTAGGAGTGAGGCTGGGGGTAGAGGGAGTGGGTTCTTCCTCCTGTCCTCTATGTGACCCTGAAGTCATTGAGAAGTTTGATTATGTGTTTGCCGAGAACGGGACGGTGCAGTATAAGCACGGACGACTGCTCTCCAAGCAGGTCAGTGTCCCCCAGGGCTTAGCCAGGGGCACCTCTCTGGCTCCCCGCCCTCCCTCACCACCAGTGGAACCTTCATCGAGTTCCGGAATGGCATGCTGAACATCTCGCCCATCGGCCGGAGCTGCACCCTGGAGGAGAGGATCGAGTTCTCCGAACTGGACAAGGTACCACTAGCTATGCAATCTTAGGCCTGTAGCTGAGCTGCCATCCGCTCCCTCCCCTCTGCAGAAAGAGAAGATCCGGGAGAAGTTCGTGGAAGCCCTGAAAACAGAGTTTGCTGGCAAAGGGCTGAGGTTCTCTCGAGGTACGTCCACCCTGCAGAGGACCTGGGAGGCCCAGGGAATAACAGTCCCCACCCCTGCCCACAGGAGGCATGATCAGCTTTGACGTCTTCCCCGAGGGCTGGGACAAGCGCTACTGCCTGGATAGCCTGGACCAGGACAGCTTCGACACCATCCACTTCTTTGGGAACGAGACTAGCCCTGTGAGTGTGGCCCACCCCAGGTTTCCCCTAACATATCCCTCCTCTGCCCATCCTCTGTGTGCAGGGTGGGAACGACTTTGAGATCTTTGCCGACCCCCGGACTGTTGGCCACAGCGTGGTGTCTCCTCAGGACACGGTGCAGCGATGCCGGGAGATTTTCTTCCCAGAGACAGCTCATGAGGCGTGACCGGGGCCCACATCTGTGTGTCGTGACTTCTGAAGAGTTTGGCCTAGGCCTAAAGAGAGGTCCTGGTGTTGGATAGATGCCAGGGCCCCTCCTCTGGCCCAGGACGCCTGCTGCAAGCCCACCCAGATGGGGCCAGAGTCTGTGTGGACAACCGTCCCCAGCCAGTCTGCTCCTAGTGGCACTGGCTTCGTCCTCCCAGGGCCCAGAGTGTTCCCCATGCTCCACCTGGTGGCCCAGGCCACAGCTGCTGCTTGTATTTCGGTACAGAAGAGGTTTCTTTCTGCACCAGGAGGAGGCGTGCTCAAGTATCGGTACGAGATCTAGCCTGCCCTGCCTGCCTGCCCTGGGCGATGAGGTACGGTGGGGAAGGTGCCTATTTTAGAGAACTTTGTCACAGTATTAAAGTTCCCAGAACAAAGTAGGTGTCAGCTGTGTCTGAATGGATAATTG